TGCAAAGGAAGGCTGGGAACAAGCTGAGGCCTTGGCACCGCAAATCCTCCGCCTTATCGGCAAATTAATTCGGGACCCTGGGCGCAGTCAGCCTGGCATTGCAGCTTCTTAATGCCGCAGCAGAAGGCAGCTGGAGCGTCCGTTTTACAGGTGAGGTAGGTGGGCCTCCCTCCTCGCGTTTTCCGCGGTGGAAACTGAGGCTCTGAGAGGACCCAAGTCGTTCCTCCACGGACACCTGGAACCCATGGGCGGGGGCTGCCAGGGACCCAGGCGGGACCAGCTAGGTCTTGGGCTGCCCCCGGCCCAGAGGGCTCTTGGCGGGCAGGAGCCGCCCCCACGCCCGACCCCACTAAACAGGTCACCGAGAGGAGACCGGGTCCTCGCCCGCGGACCTCCCGGGCCGCAAGAGGCGCGATTCTGGAGTTGGAGGCTCCAGGGAACTCCAGAAATCCCAGAGAGATTCCGGGCCACCAACTCCCCCAGAAAGTTGGCTCGCGTCCACCCCCAAGACGGCCCTGAGGCGCAGGCCAAGATGGCACTGGGCGGGTGGCGCGCGGCGCCCAGCGGCCGCAGAGGAGAACCCCGTGCGACCCTGCCGCGAGGTGGGGGTCTTCGCGATCCCTACCCGGCGCGCGCCAGCCTCGACGCCGCCGCACGCGGGTGGGCACGCGCGCGCCCGGCCCCGCCCCCAGCGCCCCGCCCCCGCCGCGCGCCCCGCCCCGCCGCGCGCCCTCCCGCCCGCCCGCGCGCCGCGGCCCGGAGCCTCCCCATTGGCCGCGCGCCGTCACCTGACGCTCTGTTATTTCCTGTGTGTTGGGAGAATGGAGAGAAAAAACCCCGAGCCCAGCCGCTTTCGGCCCCTGCGAGGCGGCCGCGGCCTCCGCCAGGGGAGCCCGCCCTGAGGCGCGCCTGACCGGGGAGCGAGCGCGCGGGCCGGAGCGAGCCTCGAGGGGCCGCGGCCCCGGCCCGCCCCGCCGCCGGCCCGGGCGCCCGAGCTGGAGGCGGCGGAGCCACCCCCACCCCCACCCCGCGCAGCGCCGCCCGCCGTCGCCACCGCTCCCTCCCCGCCCGCCCCCGGCGGAGGCCGAGGGACTGGGCGGGGGGCTCCTGCAGGTAACCGCCTCCCGGGCCTGAGGGGCAGGGAGAGGGTTGGGCCTGAAGGACTGGGGCCGGGCCGGGGTGTCCGGCCTCGGGGGCTGGGAGCAGAGGTCCCGGCCGGACCCAACCTGGGAGTGCGGAGCCTCCTGGACTCCGAGTCAGGGCTTGGGGTGCTGAGGGGAGTGTTGCTGCCCGGCCCGACCCAAGAGTGCGGGCAGGGGCCCGGGCCAGGCCTGGCATCAGAGGGCTAAGGTGTCTTGGGCCGGCCCGGGGTTCCGGCGGGGCTTGGGTGCCGGTGCTGGCCCGAGGGTGCGGAGGGAAGGTCTACCTGCTGGTCGCGCGAGGCCTTGGGTGCAAAGGCGGCGGGTGTGAGCGGGCGGCGTCCGGGAGTCAGCGCCGCCTGCTTCGGGGCCCCTGGCAGCCCCGGGGGCACCGGCCGCGCTCGCCTCTTGGCTACGGGCTGGAGGCGAGGCCAGCGGGGCTGGGCCGGGATGTGGGCGGGAGGGCGCCGCGCTGGGGCGCCCAGGAGAGCAGGGGCCCGTTTACTGCCATGTGAACACCTGAAGCCATGTGGACGCGGCTGCTTCTCGCCTGTTGGGGGCGGAGGGCAGGTACCGGCGGGTTGGGCGCAAGGTCCCGGCGCAGGACACACTTCCTGTGTGGGGCGGCCTCTCCTCCCGCGCCGCGGGGAACAGGGCGGGGTGTGCAAGCCGGGGTCTCTGGGCGAGGGAGCGCTCGTTTGGGGACCTGAGGCTTTCGTCCCTTTTTCGGGGGAAAGTGGTGGTTTGAAGGAGCGTGGCCAATCGGGCCGATCCCTCTCAGGCTACGGCGGGAGGTGCACTGTCCTCTGGACGCCGGAATGGGAGTGGAATTTAGTGAGTTGGGGGGCGGTGCCGAGGAGCGGCCGTCTTCCTCTGCTTGTGGGTGGGATTATTGTCTGTTTTTGTGGTTGCGGATACCAATACGGTCTGCTGGTCTGTATTCAATCCTTTAGTTTGACCTTAGGGGTCAGGTCAAAATTAGGATTTCCCCCTTTTCCTTTTTGCTTTTTTTTCCTCGAAGATTAGATGTCTCTGGTAACTGCTGTAAAATGGATGGAATTTTCGAGCTATTATCTAACAGGCTGATCTTTGAATGATAATTGGACCCTTATGTTAACAGCCTCAGTGAAGAGTGAAGAGTTTTATACAGCATCTTCCGTGGGGTGGCAGTTAGGTGGATGGGGAAGCTACACTGAATTCCGACCTGGGAGACCAGGAATCTGCTTACAGCTTTGACGCCAAATAAACTGCAGCCCAGGGCAAGTTACTTTCCCTGGTAATTTTCTCATCTGTTAAGTGAGGACTCCCGGGTCAGACGGTACAGGGGTTTGTGGTTTTGCTTTTTTATCTCTCATTTTGTGCTCTGTTTTAGCCATAGGCAACTTTTCTGAGAAATGCAGACTGTACCTTAGCTGGCTTTTAAAAGCCTGTCTTTAAGCTTCCAGCCTCTGCCTTCAACAGAGCATAAAAGTTGGTCAGGGTACGCTCTTTTTTGAAATCCCACTTGCTGTTCTGTGCTTCAGATCAGAAAGTGTATTATTCTGACCTAGGTGGAATGCACCTTAACATATTTTTTGTCTTTGTGAAAGAAGTTATCAGAAAATGTTTCAGAGAATATTTGTCTACTTGGAAAATGTGTGGATAACATGTGATTGGGTCTGTGTATGTTGGCTCAGAGGAGTTCCAAGATCTTTCTACGCAGGGGATTTTGGAGGATCCAGATTTTATTAAAGTTCTTCAAAGGACATTTGACATTTGGCTAACTGTTGAAATTTCCAGCCAGTTTCAGCATTCTCAGAGTAGGGGGATGAAGTAGAATGCCATAACATCTCCTGTGAAATGGTATGCTAGTGGAATTAACTGTCACCTCAGGGTGCACTGATTATCTGCATCCCCAACTTTCTCCTTACTGGTAGCCAGTGCTCCGCAGATGCTGAAGAACCGCAATTAGTTTCACTGATTTTATGGTGTGTGAAGGCCTTAGGCTGTGCTTTTGACTGGTAAGTATTTCTATACCAACCTCAGAATTTGTGTGTCTAATGTTTTTCTTTCTTCTATTTCTAGGAGGGCTGTTGGCCTGCTGCTGTGCTGCTGAACAGTATGCAGTCCTTTCGGGAGCAAAGCAGTTACCACGGAAACCAGCAAAGCTACCCACAGGAGGTACACGGCTCATCCCGGCTAGAAGAGTTCAGCCCTCGTCAGGCCCAGATGTTCCAGAATTTTGGAGGTACAGGTGGCAGTAGTGGCAGCAGTGGCAGTGGCAGTGGTGGTGGACGACGAGGAGCAGCAGCTGCTGCGGCAGCGATGGCTAGCGAGACCTCTGGCCATCAAGGTTACCAGGGTTTCAGGAAAGAGGCTGGAGATTTTTACTACATGGCAGGCAACAAAGACCCCGTGACTACAGGAACCCCACAGCCTCCTCAGCGAAGGCCTTCTGGGCCTGTGCAGAGCTATGGACCCCCCCAGGGGAGCAGCTTTGGCAATCAGTATGGGAGTGAGGGTCATGTGGGCCAGTTTCAAGCACAGCACTCTGGCCTTGGCGGTGTGTCACATTATCAGCAGGATTACACTGGGCCTTTCTCTCCAGGGAGTGCTCAGTACCAACAGCAGGCTTCCAGCCAGCAGCAGCAGCAGCAAGTCCAGCAGTTGAGACAACAGCTTTACCAGTCCCATCAGCCCCTGCCACAGGCCACTGGCCAACCAGCATCCAGCTCATCCCATCTACAGCCAATGCAGCGGCCCTCAACTCTGCCATCCTCTGCTGCTGGTTACCAGTTAAGAGTGGGTCAGTTTGGCCAACACTATCAGTCTTCTGCTTCCTCCTCCTCCTCCTCCTCCTTCCCTTCACCACAGCGTTTTAGCCAGTCTGGACAGAGCTATGATGGCAGTTACAATGTGAATGCTGGATCTCAGTATGAAGGACACAATGTGGGTTCTAATGCACAGGCTTATGGAACACAATCCAATTACAGCTATCAGCCTCAATCTATGAAGAATTTTGAACAGGCAAAGATTCCACAAGGGACCCAACAGGGGCAGCAGCAGCAGCAACCGCAGCAACAACAACACCCTTCTCAGCATGTGATGCAGTATACTAACGCTGCCACCAAGCTGCCCCTGCAAAGCCAAGTGGGGCAGTACAACCAGCCTGAGGTTCCTGTGAGGTCCCCCATGCAGTTTCACCAGAACTTCAGCCCCATTTCTAACCCTTCTCCAGCTGCCTCTGTGGTTCAGTCTCCAAGCTGTAGTTCTACCCCATCTCCTCTCATGCAGACTGGGGAGAATCTCCAGTGTGGGCAAGGCAGTGTGCCTATGGGTTCCAGAAACAGAATTTTACAGTTAATGCCTCAACTCAGTCCAACCCCATCAATGATGCCCAGTCCTAATTCTCATGCTGCAGGCTTCAAAGGGTTTGGACTAGAAGGGGTACCAGAAAAGCGACTGACAGATCCTGGGTTGAGTAGTTTGAGTGCTCTGAGTACTCAAGTGGCCAATCTTCCTAACACTGTCCAGCACATGTTACTTTCTGATGCCCTGACTCCTCAGAAGAAGACCTCCAAGAGGCCCTCATCTTCCAAGAAAGCAGATAGCTGCACAAATTCTGAAGGCTCCTCACAACCTGAAGAACAGCTGAAGTCCCCTATGGCAGAGTCATTAGATGGAGGCTGCTCCAGCAGTTCAGAGGATCAAGGCGAGAGAGTGCGGCAACTAAGTGGCCAGAGCACCAGCTCTGACACCACCTACAAGGGTGGAGCCTCTGAGAAAGCTGGCTCCTCACCGGCACAAGGTGCTCAGAATGAACCCCCCAGACTCAATGCTAGTCCTGCCGCAAGAGAAGAGGCCACCTCACCAGGCGCTAAGGACATGCCATTGTCATCCGACGGGAACCCAAAGGTTAATGAGAAGACTGTTGGGGTGATTGTCTCCCGGGAAGCCATGACAGGTCGGGTAGAAAAGCCTGGTGGACAAGATAAAGGCTCCCAAGAGGATGATCCTGCAGCCACTCAAAGGCCACCTAGCAATGGTGGGGCAAAGGAAACCAGTCATGCATCACTTCCCCAGCCAGAGCCTCCAGGAGGAGGAGGGAGCAAAGGAAACAAGAATGGCGATAACAACTCCAACCATAATGGAGAAGGAAATGGCCAGAGTGGCCACTCTGCAGCGGGCCCTGGTTTTACGAGCAGAACTGAGCCTAGCAAATCTCCTGGAAGTCTGCGCTATAGTTACAAAGATAGTTTCGGGTCAGCCGTGCCACGAAATGTCAGTGGCTTTCCTCAGTATCCTACAGGGCAAGAAAAGGGAGATTTCACTGGCCATGGGGAACGAAAGGGTAGAAATGAAAAATTCCCAAGCCTCCTGCAGGAAGTGCTTCAGGGTTACCACCACCACCCTGACAGGAGATATTCTAGGAGTACTCAAGAGCATCAGGGGATGGCTGGTAGCCTAGAAGGAACCACAAGGCCCAATGTCTTGGTTAGTCAAACCAATGAATTAGCTAGCAGGGGCCTTCTGAACAAAAGCATTGGGTCTCTATTAGAAAATCCCCACTGGGGCCCCTGGGAAAGGAAATCAAGCAGCACAGCTCCTGAAATGAAACAGATCAATTTGACTGACTATCCAATTCCCAGAAAGTTTGAAATAGAGCCTCAGTCATCAGCACATGAGCCTGGGGGTTCCCTCTCTGAAAGAAGATCAGTGATCTGTGATATTTCTCCACTAAGACAGATTGTCAGGGACCCAGGGGCTCACTCACTGGGACACATGAGTGCCGACACCAGAATTGGGAGGAATGACCGTCTCAATCCAACTTTAAGTCAGTCGGTCATTCTTCCTGGTGGTTTGGTGTCCATGGAAACCAAGCTGAAATCCCAGAGCGGGCAGATAAAAGAGGAAGACTTTGAACAGTCTAAATCTCAAGCTAGTTTCAACAACAAGAAATCTGGAGACCACTGCCATCCTCCTAGCATCAAGCATGAGTCTTACCGCGGCAATGCCAGCCCTGGAGCAGCAACCCATGATTCCCTTTCAGACTATGGCCCGCAAGACAGCAGACCCACGCCAATGCGGCGGGTCCCTGGCAGAGTTGGTGGTCGGGAGGGCATGAGGGGTCGGTCCCCTTCTCAATATCATGACTTTGCAGAAAAATTGAAAATGTCTCCTGGGCGGAGCAGAGGCCCAGGGGGAGACCCTCATCACATGAATCCACACATGACCTTTTCAGAGAGGGCTAACCGGAGTTCTTTACACACTCCCTTTTCTCCCAACTCAGAAACCCTGGCCTCTGCTTATCATGCAAATACTCGGGCTCATGCTTATGGGGACCCTAACGCAGGTTTGAATTCTCAGCTGCATTATAAGAGACAGATGTACCAACAGCAACCAGAGGAGTATAAAGACTGGAGCAGCGGTTCTGCTCAGGGAGTAATTGCTGCAGCACAGCACAGGCAGGAGGGGCCACGGAAGAGTCCAAGGCAGCAGCAGTTTCTTGACAGAGTACGGAGCCCTCTGAAAAATGACAAAGATGGTATGATGTATGGCCCACCAGTGGGGACTTACCATGACCCCAGTGCCCAGGAGGCTGGGCGCTGCCTAATGTCTAGTGATGGTCTGCCTAACAAGGGCATGGAATTAAAGCATGGCTCCCAGAAGTTACAAGAATCCTGTTGGGATCTTTCTCGGCAAACTTCTCCAGCCAAAAGCAGCGGTCCTCCAGGAATGTCCAGTCAAAAAAGGTATGGGCCGCCCCATGAGACTGATGGACATGGACTAGCTGAGGCTACACAGTCATCCAAACCTGGTAGTGTTATGCTGAGACTTCCAGGCCAGGAGGATCATTCTTCTCAAAACCCCTTAATCATGAGGAGGCGTGTTCGTTCTTTTATCTCTCCCATTCCCAGTAAGAGACAGTCACAAGATGTAAAGAACAGTAGCACTGAAGATAAAGGTCGCCTCCTTCACTCATCAAAAGAAGGCGCTGATAAAGCATTCAATTCCTATGCCCATCTTTCTCACAGTCAGGATATCAAGTCTATCCCTAAGAGAGATTCCTCCAAGGACCTTCCAAGTCCAGATAGTAGAAACTGCCCTGCTGTTACCCTCACAAGCCCTGCTAAGACCAAAATACTGCCCCCACGGAAAGGACGGGGATTGAAATTGGAAGCTATAGTTCAGAAGATTACATCCCCAAATATTAGGAGGAGCGCATCTTCGAACAGTGCGGAGGCTGGGGGAGACACGGTTACGCTTGATGATATACTGTCTTTGAAGAGTGGTCCTCCTGAAGGTGGGAGTGTTGCTGTTCAGGATGCTGACATAGAGAAGAGAAAAGGTGAGGTGGCTTCGGACCTAGTCAGTCCAGCAAACCAGGAGTTGCACGTAGAGAAACCTCTTCCAAGGTCTTCAGAAGAGTGGCGTGGCAGCGTGGATGACAAAGTGAAGACAGAGACACATGCAGAAACAGTTACTGCCGGAAAGGAACCCCCTGGTGCCATGACATCCACAACCTCACAGAAGCCTGGTAGTAACCAAGGGAGACCAGATGGTTCCCTGGGTGGAACAGCACCTTTAATCTTTCCAGACTCAAAGAATGTACCTCCAGTGGGCATATTGGCCCCTGAGGCAAACCCCAAGGCTGAAGAGAAGGAGAACGATACAGTGACGATTTCACCGAAGCAAGAGGGTTTCCCTCCAAAGGGATATTTCCCATCAGGAAAGAAGAAGGGGAGACCCATTGGTAGTGTGAATAAGCAAAAGAAACAGCAGCAGCCACCGCCTCCACCCCCTCAGCCCCCACAGATACCAGAAGGTTCTGCAGATGGAGAGCCAAAGCCAAAAAAACAGAGGCAAAGGAGGGAGAGAAGGAAGCCTGGGGCCCAGCCGAGGAAGCGAAAAACCAAACAAGCAGTTCCCATTGTGGAACCCCAAGAACCTGAGATCAAACTAAAATATGCCACCCAGCCACTGGATAAAACTGATGCCAAGAACAAGTCTTTTTACCCTTACATCCATGTAGTAAATAAGTGTGAACTTGGAGCCGTTTGTACAATCATCAATGCTGAGGAAGAAGAACAGACCAAATTAGTGAGGGGCAGGAAGGGTCAGAGGTCACTGACCCCTCCACCTAGCAGCACTGAAAGCAAGGCGCTCCCGGCCTCGTCCTTTATGCTGCAGGGACCTGTTGTGACAGAGTCTTCGGTTATGGGGCACCTGGTTTGCTGTCTGTGTGGCAAGTGGGCCAGTTACCGGAACATGGGTGACCTCTTTGGACCTTTTTATCCCCAAGATTATGCAGCCACTCTCCCGAAGAATCCACCTCCTAAGAGGGCCACAGAAATGCAGAGCAAAGTTAAGGTACGGCACAAAAGTGCTTCTAATGGCTCCAAGACGGACACTGAGGAGGAGGAAGAGCAGCAGCAGCAGCAGAAGGAGCAGAGAAGCCTGGCCGCACACCCCAGGTTTAAGCGGCGCCACCGCTCGGAAGACTGTGGTGGAGGCCCTCGGTCCCTGTCCAGGGGGCTCCCTTGTAAAAAAGCAGCCACTGAGGGCAGCAGTGAAAAGACTGTTTTGGACTCGAAGCCCTCCGTGCCCACCACTTCAGAAGGTGGCCCTGAGCTGGAGTTACAAATCCCTGAACTACCTCTTGACAGCAATGAATTTTGGGTCCATGAGGGTTGTATTCTCTGGGCCAATGGAATCTACCTGGTTTGTGGCAGGCTCTATGGCCTGCAGGAAGCGCTGGAAATAGCCAGAGAGATGGTGAGTATGAGAAATCTCTTACCAGCTTGGGAACTGACATGCCTGACTTTTCCCTTCCTTTCAGAAATGTTCCCACTGCCAGGAGGCAGGCGCCACCTTGGGCTGCTACAACAAAGGCTGCTCCTTCCGATACCATTACCCGTGTGCCATTGATGCAGGTAAGAGGAGACCACAGACCCTTGTCCAGAGCTCTCCATCTGACTGTCCCCTTCTGTCTTCCAGATTGTTTGCTACATGAGGAGAACTTCTCGGTGAGGTGCCCTAAGCACAAGGTGAGTCAGAGGCCCCAAGAGCTACCAGCAGGTGTCTGTCTCCTCTTGGTTTTGCCCGTGTCAGCCTCCCCTTCCGTGCCCTCTCCCCCCCTTGCAGAACAAGACCGCGAAAGGCAGCCTCAGCACAGAGCAGTCGGAGCGGGGGTGAGGGGGGCAGTGTGCTCGTGGGAATGGAAAGGACAGCAAGCACAGGTGAGTCGGGGCCACCGGGCTCCCTGCATCCTCTGGCCTTCACTGTGTGTCCCTTGTCTTCCAGGTGAGACTGTGGAGATGAGAAGGTGGTGGACACTCGTGATGGAATGGAAATCGTCCTACCGTGCAGCCACACCCTGCCCTGCCCCGCCCCGCCCCGCCCGCGTGCCTGCCCATGCCAGCACTTCCTTAAGTTCTCACATCACACTCAAACCAGTGACACCACAGGAAAGAAAGACCCAAGACGTTGGAATGGCTGTTTCCATGGACACAATCTCCATAGTGACAATGTGGGGGGAGGGGGGAGGGGTGGGATGATGGGGAAAGGGTGGGGGGAATTAAAAGGGAGGGATAAATATATATATATAAATCTATTTTTAGTCTGGAAAGACTTTGTTTAAATGAAAGGTGCGCTATCCCTTTTGATTCTGTTTTAAAATTATCTCGTTAAAGATCTCCAAATTTGTTCCGATGACAAGTGAAATTTAAATGTGAGATTGAACTGAACAAACCCTCATCTCATGAAGGACGGGGTGTGTGTGTGGCGTTGATCTTTAGCCTGTCTCACACCAGTTCAGAAAACACTAGACCCAGGATTGAAAAAGCAAACCACAGCAGAACCATCCTTTTGTCATTAATTTGTCTCAAAGTGGGAAGGTTTTGGGGGAGGGGGAAATACAGGGATGGTCCATGTTTTCAAGAGTAGGGGAATGATGTTTAAACACAAAAATAAATTTTTTTTCATTTCCAGAAACACTATTTATTTATGGTTTTTTTTTTTTAATTTTTTCTTTTTGGGGGTGAAATTGGCAGATGCCTGAGGTCATAGCTGTGTCCTGGGTCACTGTGGCTGGTGAGGACCTCAAGGACCCCATCAAGTGTACACAGCAGCAGCAAAATCAAGGGATGACCCTCCTCTGGGGCCCCCTGTCCTCAGCACATTCCAGGCAGCTGTGCCCTGACCCACAGGGACCCGTGGGGATGGGAGGAGGTCCAGGCCTGTGTTGCCAGAGCTGGCAGTGTGAGCTGTAGGCAGGGACGGGGAGGGACTGTCGCTGTGATCAGAGTGGGTTAAGCTGACCAGGAACACCCATTTAACCCCTTTTTCTTTTTGCTTTCATTTTTATAAAGGAAAAGAGGACCTGTCAGATAGGCAGCCCCATGCTACGTGATTCTTTATGTTGTGTTGTTTTGTTTTGTAAATTGTATAATTTTTAAATATCTGAGTTTTAAAAAAAGAAAAAAGTACAAAAAAATCTTGTTATGGCCTTAAGAAGGGGTTAGTGCATCTTTCAGGGGTCACTCTGCCATGGGGATAAAATAGCTGTTTCACAAACAGTTTTATTTAAAAAAACAAAAAACAAAAAAAATCAAAAAATCAAAAAAATAATAAACTTCATTTTAACCTTGTTTCCTCTTCTGTTTACTTTAAAGTGAATGCG